CATAGTCACATTTGAGAGCTTTAGACCAGAGAGCTGGGCCAAAGTTACTCCTAATCAACACAGACTTCTTACCGTGAGAGCCTATCTTCTCGGCCACATTTTATATAGCCAATGAAGACGTGCCAGCAATCATCCCATGTATAACTTGGCATTAGAGCACAAGATCTGTCAAACAATTATCTTAAATAAGGAGCAGTTCCAGGGCCAACAGATGAGGACAGGAGGCTTCTCGAATGGAAGAAGGTTCTCCTCCCTAGCTGCGTGAGTGCACACTCCCCAGCAGGAGGAGGAATGACTCTTTGCTACCTTCTCCTGTGCTTGAAAACAGATGCTCTGCCACACTGATGGACACTGGAATCTCAAGATCTGCCAGATGTACTTTTTTTTGGTCTGATTTTTTTTTAATGATGTGATACGTTAATACACATTTTGAATCTGAATCTCTTAGATTTCATTGATGACACTAATATATAAATAACTAAAACTGGCAGATTTCATGTGAGATTATTCATCAGTATTTTTTTTGAAACATGAGTCAGGTTTTGCTTCCCACTATGATTATCTTGTGTCCTGTAACTACCAGCATATAATTGAGTCATTTCATAAAACTTGCCAAAACGCAGAAAGGACTGAAGCAAAACAAAACAAAAAAATAGCATTAATATGTAGGAAAAAGTACATATTTTCAATTCAAAAGTGGGAGTCCAGTAGAATAAGTTTGAGAGTGTTTGCACAGTTTTCCTTCTTTGTGCAGTTCAGTCCAGCTGTTCACTAGCTTTTGAAAAAGAAAGAAAAAATTGAATTGCCCCTGCTGAAGTAATTTTTAAAACATATCTTTTACTTTCCATTTTTATCTAAGTGGTCCTCCTCTACTTTTTAGAATGTCAAATTGTAGAATTTGCTTACTGAAAGTTTGTGCTTTGGGCTACAAAAGAATATTTAGAAATCCTTACAAAAAAAAAAAAAAAAAAAAGCAGTGGGAGTGGAAATTTGAAAGAGGACCGCCTAATTCAGCACTAAAACCAGTGTGAGAAGCAGTATGTGTGAGCATGTGTGTGTGTGTATGTGTGTGGGGGGGGGTGTAAAATGTGTTTTTCAAAGTACTGAGAGGTTGATGGGACTGTTCGATTAGCTCCTCTGAGAAGAAGAGAAAAGGTTCTTGGACCTCTCCCTGTTTCTTCCTTAGAATAATTTGGATGGGATTTGTGATGCAGGAAAGCCTAAGGGAAAAAGAATATTCATTCTGTGTGGTGAAAATTTTTTGAAAAAAAAATTGCCTTCTTCAAACAAGGTATGTCTGATGAATTTCTAAGCTGTGTATATATATGATGACGTTATTGTTTCTTTCTCTCCAGGGTGTCATTCTGATATTTATGAGGACTGTTGTTCTCACTATGAAGGCATCTGTTATTGAAATGTTCCTTGGTAAGTACTTTTATATGTGTATCTGGATACCCTGATTAAATTTTTAAAAATTTTCTTCATGTAGTTTTGCTGGTGACTGGAGTACATTCAAACAAAGAAACGGCAAAGAAGATTAAAAGGCCCAAGTTCAGTAAGTAAAATCACAATTCCTTGCTGGCATAAGGTGTAATTTTGACCTCATTTTGTATTCCCAGCTGTGCCTCAGATCAACTGCGATGTCAAAGCCGGAAAGATCATCGATCCTGAGTTCATTGTGAAATGTCCAGCAGGATGCCAAGACCCCAAATACCATGTTTATGGCACTGACGTGTATGCATCCTACTCCAGTGTGTGTGGCGCTGCCGTACACAGGTGAGTGGTTCTGAGCTACTTAATAACTAACTCTTTCCTGAAAAATTATTTTTTCTCTTCATAGTGGTGTGCTTGATAATTCAGGAGGGAAAATACTTGTTCGGAAGGTTGCTGGACAGTCTGGTTACAAAGGGAGTTATTCCAACGGTGTCCAATCGTTATCCCTACCACGATGGAGAGAATCCTTTATCGTCTTAGGTATGACCACACACTGGAGAAACGCTGCTAAATAAATCTCGTTTTTTTTTTCTCTTTTTTGCAGAAAGTAAACCCAAAAAGGGTGTAACCTACCCATCAGCTCTTACATACTCATCATCGAAAAGTCCAGCTGCCCAAGCAGGCAAGTGCTCACGTGTGATTGAATCTAAACCTTCTGAGTCCATGAACACGCGACGTGTTTTGGGAGATAGCGGAGAAATTAACATCTTAACCGGTCAAGCTCCACTGGCTCTGGCAATATTTTAACAGATGCCAGGAACATGGGCACAGAAATCAATGAGATCAGATGGCTGGGGCTGAAGAATGAAAGCTTTATTTTTTGTTTTTGCAATTCCGAGATTGTGTCTCTATATTTGTGTCATTTTCATTCAGATTGACTGTTGCCTTGAGTTTTAATGTATTGTTGCTTTAGAAAATGACATGACATTCTGTCCGGAAATGTTTCCTGGCAGCTAAAAGGAAAAAGCTGTATCTACTTAGATATGAAATGAAGAGAAGCAAAGAGAACGAGGTGGTTTATGTGATAACAGCAAGCTGCTCATCCAAATAACCCAGGCCAAAAATACACTGTCTACAAGGTTGTGCCAACTCAGCTTTCATGTGAACCACAAAAGGGAGTATCGGTAGACCTCAGGCCAAGAAAATACCTTTTTCCAGGTTTCTGTGTTAAATCAAGAACTGTACTATGCATTATTGTATCTCCAGAGGTGTTTTGATTTCCCACACAAAGAGAAACTGTGAGTCGCTTTATAACGGGATTTTGCATTGCTTCCAGAAACTTGATAGGCTAGCTAATACATTATGAGCCTGATAGTTCAGGTTCTGTTCATGTACTTAAGGTGAACACGGTTTAAGAATAGCAGTAGAACTTAGCATTTATTGAGCATTTGCTGTATGCCAGGCATCATTCCAAGAATTTTACCTGATCATTGTGTTTAATCACCGTAGACCACCATCGGCCTATACTATTACTCTGGCTGAGGAAAATGAAGCACAGAGAAGTTAAGTAAATTAACTTCCATCAAACAGAAACCCCTCTCTAAACCACCATTCTATATTTTCTTTCTCTTTTTTTTTTTTCTTTTTTTGAGACGGAGTTTCACTCTGTTGCCAGGCTGGAGTGCAGTGGTGCGATCTCAGCTCCCTACAACCTCTGCCTCCCAGGTTCAAGCGATTCTCCTGCCTCAGCCTCCCGAGTAGCTGTGACTACAGGCACCTGCCACCACGCCCGGCTAATAGTTGTATTTTTAGTAGAGACGGGGTTTCACCATGTTGGCCAGGATGGTCTCGATCTCTTGACCTCATGATCCTCCCGCCTCGGCCTTCCAAAATGCTAGGATTACAGGCATGAGCCACTGTTCCTGGCCCATTCTAGATTTTCTTATGCTAATAGTACGTATATAGATCGCTGATTTCCTGATTTGAGGAGCCTTAGCATACAAATAAGGAATTTTTTTTGTCTTTTCTCTTAATTACTGCTCCACCTCTATCTTTAATTACTTTTTAATGGATCCAGTGGTCTAGTCCTGTTTGTTTAGTTTCAAGGATAGAGCTGTTCCCCACCTCCACCCGTGAACTGGCAGTGGGTCTGGTGCCTCGTGGGCCATTTCTGAGATATCGCTTGTCCTCTTTTGACCTGGGCACAGAGACGAAGAATGGGTGACAGGTCTCCTTAAGTGGCTGGCATCTCTGTTGTTTCATCTGGCCCTGTGGCTCTGCAGAGCCAGAGGAAAGACTGATTCCTGGGTAGGTGATGTGTGTAGATATCGAAGGCAAGGAGACAGTGTTTAGTTTCATCCTGGCACCCTCTTGTTGGGCCAGAAATCTGTGCCCCTCACTCCTTTCTCCAAGGTAGATACGGATGCCTGGTTCCAGCAGCCCCCTGGGGCAGCCCCTTCCCACAGAGCCATGGGAACAGCCAGGCTTCTCTTTGGCACCCTCAGGTCTGAGAACTGGGATGGGGTGAGGTCACCTCCCTCCTCGCATTTTGCTGCATGAGCCCTGCTGGCATGAGCCACTCCAGCTGCACCCCTCCCCCTCTCAGAGATCCCTAGGGCAGAAACAGTCCCCAGGTTCACATAAAGCCCCCAACTTCAGGGACCACATGTCAAGCACCCCCTATTTTTACCATGAGTGGAAGAGCACTTCTAGACTCCCAGAATACACCCCCAAAACTCTGCGAGCTCTGTTGCTGTATTGCACACGTGTGATGGATCTGCAGAAAGATTGGTTGGAAATAAGATGCCCACCTGCCCTCCTGGCAGGTCCCCACAATCTTGACGAATGACTCTCTTAAAGCACCTTCATTTGGCTTGGGTACGACAAAGTGTGAAGGAAGGGAGAAAATATCTTCTGACTGTGAACTCAGCACCCTCTAAAAGGTGGCTTCTGACCCCTCCTGTTTTTCGGGTCCTTTCCTTCTGTCCACTGGCCTGGGATGGGGGTGTCGGGGGTGTTGTGCAGGTTCTACTGGAATGGCCTCACCCGTGGGAAGTTCAGTGGCATCTCTCCTGTTTTGGAAAGGGGTACTTGTGGCCGGGCGCAGTGGCTCACACCTGTAATCCCAGCACTTTGGGAGGCCGAGGCAGGCGGATCGCGAGGTCAGGAGATGGAGACCATCCTGGCTAACATGGTGAAACTCCGTCTCTACTAAAAATACGAAAAATTAGCTGGGCGTGGTGACACGTGCCTGTAGTCCCAGCTACTCGGGAGGCTGAGGCAGGAGAATCACTTGAACCCGGGAGGTGGAGGTTGCAGTGAGCCAAGATCACGGCACTGCACTCCAGCCTGGGTGACAGAACGAGACTCCATCTAAAAAAAAAAGAAAAAAGAAAGGAGTACTTGTGCCCTTCTGGCTTCAGCTTTGGGCCGTATCTGGACAGCAGGAAGGGCCACATAACCTTCTGTGACTGTAGTCGTCTGTCCAGTACTTTCTCTGTGCCACACACCTGCACTACAGTAACCCCGAGGTAGAGTGCCAGTATCTTCCCTTTTCAGATAAGGAAGCTGACCTTGAGAGAGGTTTAGTAACTCACCCAAGGCCATAGTTCTAAGCAGCCCAAAAAGTATGCAAACTCGGTATCACCTTAAAGCAGGGAAAGTTGCAGGGAAAAGAGTGTAGGGCAGAGAAACTATAGCCAAATGATAACTCGGATAATAAAAGTCTACTTGGTTTGTACGTTCTCCGCAGCAGAGACAATTTCTAAAACTATCTATTTACCCCAAGCACCATTCACCCCCAGCAAGCACTTGTTCCAGATGCCTGAGTCATTGACATCCACAAGGAGTGTGGATAGCCAAGGGTGCTTTTCGTGAAATTTATAAACTAGCAAGAGCCAAGCATTGCTGATGTCACTTGCCCCTTTACCAAACCGTTTAAACTTTTGATGACAGTATCACTAGGCATTACTATCATCTCCTTGTTACTAGATGATCTATGATGGTCAGAGTCGGAAAAATTATTTACTCCTTCATTTTATTCATTCATTCAATGTTTACATTGAGTGAGCATCTCCTACGTGCAAGACCCTGAGCTAAACTACCAGCATTCCAACATAAAAGGGATTCTTGGGGATAGAAGAGCCTCTCTCTGTAAAGTCTTAGTCCCCAAGTCCTAAGTCCTTAGTCTTACTTAGGAGTAAGTTTTCACGAATTCAAATAAAAAATTTCAATGAGTACAATTAAAGGAGTGGTCCCCTTGGTCTTCCTTAAACCATA